GCATTAGTAAGTTGGGGATAGTATTAACAAATAGTCAGTGTTCGTTAAGTGCTTACTAGGTCCAGTGTAGAGACCCTTAAATGCATATGAGCTTCGATTGCTTTTAGTGGGAAATTTTGCAGAGGAGGAGACTGAGGATTTGTGAGGTTAAACTCAGGGTGATAGTAATTTGCATGATTAATCAATAATAATGATGGTTCATATTTATTGTATTATTATCATGTTGTAGATAATGCACTAGGGACTCTATTTATGTTATCTCATTTAATCCTCCCAACAACCCTATCATGTAAGTACTGTTAACAGAGACTAAAAATGCTAAGTAAGGCAGGCGTGGTGGCTCACACTTGTAATCCCAGTACTTTGGGAGACTGAGGCAAGAGGATCACTTGAGCCCAGGAATTCAAGACCAGCCTGGGAAACAGAGTGAGACCCTGTCTCTACTAAAAATAAAAAAATAAAAAATTAGCGGGGCATGATGGTGTGAGTCTGTAGTCCCAGCTACTGGGAAACAGAGATGGGAGGTTTGTTTGAGCCTGGGAAGTTGAGGCTGCAGTGAGTTATGATCACGCCACTGCACACCAGCCTGGGCAACAGAGCAAGACCCTGTCAAAAAAAAAAAAAAGGCTATGTAACATGCCCAAAGTCACATAATTGGCAAGGAGCAGCAGATCTGGGACTTGAACATAGGCAGATTAGCTCCAAGCCTATTTGCTTAACCTCTATACCACAATGCCTTCTTGCTATGGTAAAACATCTGAAAAGACCTATTACCCTATAGGTCCTCTAAGGAGGCATGTCGCCTTCCTCTTAGCAATACTAGATTGGCTCCAACAGAAGGCTGTGGGCTTCTCTGGCACATGCACCTGGGTAGGACCCAGAGAATATCTGTGGAGTCTGAATCAACCCAAAAGCCAATATCCATCCGTTCATCAGGAACCCCAGCCTACAACGCAAAAGAGGAAATCTTCCTAAGTAGAAATAAACTGTAATAAATTGCAGAGGTTCCCTCGTCCTGGTTTTCACTTCATGTTTTGGATGCTGCATGCTGGGTGAGCGGAGATTCCAGGCACTGGCCAGGGCAGCTGCCCTGACTCCAAGGGCTGCCATGAACAACTTCCAGGCCATCCTGACTCAGGTGAGAATGCTGCTCTCCAGCCATCAGCCCAGCCTGGTGCAGGCCCTCTTGGACAACCTGCTGAAGGAGGACCTCCTCTCCAGGGAATACCACTGCACTCTGCTCCATGAGCCTGATAGTGAGGCTCTGGCCAGGAAGATCTCTTTGACCCTACTAGAGAAAGGAGACCTGGATTTGGCCCTCCTGGGGTGGGCCCGGAGTGGGCTGCAGCCCCCAGCAGCCGAGAGGGGCCCCGGCCACAGTGACCATGGTGGTAAGTTGGCATCACTTTTAATCAAGGAGAAAGTGAGGTGACTGAGCATTGTCTTCCCTCCCAGGCAGCTCACAGTGTGCCACCATGGAGTTGGGGCCCCTAGAAGGTGGCTACCTGGAGCTTCTTAACAGCGATGCTGACCCCCTGTGCCTCTACCACTTCTATGACCAGATGGACCTGGCTGGAGAAGAAGAGATTGAGCTCTACTCAGGTGGGCCCTCCTCCCTCTGGTCTCTTCCGGTATCCTTCTTCATCCAAGGGACTTTTCCTCCCAGAACCCGACACAGACACCATCAACTGCGACCAGTTCAGCAGGCTGTTGTGTGACATGGAAGGTGATGAAGAGACCAGGGAGGCTTATGCCAATATCGGTGAGGAAGCACCTGAGCCCAGAAAAGGACAATTGATTGACTGCGCTTTTCCTTGTCTGGGCAGCGGAACTGGACCAGTATGTCTTCCAGGACTCCCAGCTGGAGGGCCTGAGCAAGGACATTTTCAGTAAGTTTGTGGTGGGTGGGGAGGTCTTGGCTTTGTGTGAGTTGGTCTCTGGTTTTTCTCAAAGTAGAGCACATAGGACCAGATGAAGTGATCGGTGAGAGTATGGAGATGCCAGCAGAAGTTGGGCAGAAAAGTCAGAAAAGACGTGAGTGAGCCCCTCCCTGATCCAACCTAGCCCTGGGGCAGCTGATCACATGTTTTCTCTGCAGCCTTCCCAGAGGAGCTTCCGGCAGACCTGAAGCACTGGAAGCCAGGTGTGCAGGGCAGGTGGGCTGGGGTTGGGAAGCCCAGTCTCTAACACAGCCCACTTCCTCACAGCTGAGCCCCCCACTGTGGTGACTGGCAGTCTCCTAGTGGGACCAGTGAGCGACTGCTCCACCCTGCCCTGCCTGCCACTGCCTGCGCTGTTCAACCAGGAGCCAGCCTCCGGCCAGATGCGCCTGGAGAAAACCGACCAGATTCCCAGTATGTTAGGGGGCTTGGAGAGAGTGGGCTTTAGATCCCACCTCACTGCCTTTGTCTCTTGCAGTGCCTTTCTCCAGTTCCTCGTTGAGCTGCCTGAATCTCCCTGAGGGACCCATCCAGTTTGTCCCCACCATCTCCACTCTGCCCCATGGGCTCTGGCAAATCTCTGAGGCTGGAACAGGGGTCTCCAGTATATTCATCTACCATGGTGAGTGCGGGGCCTGGCTCCCCGACCACCTCTATTCTCACACCACTCTCCACCCCCAATGTAGGTGAGGTGCCCCAGGCCAGCCAAGTACCCCCTCCCAGTGGATTCACTGTCCACGGCCTCCCAACATCTCCAGACCGGCCAGGCTCCACCAGCCCCTTCGCTCCATCAGCCACTGACCTGCCCAGCATGCCTGAACCTGCCCTGACCTCCCGAGCAAACATGACAGGTAAGGACCCTTAGGGCCTGTGAGAGGTACTACCTAAATCTGGCACCTGCTTCTCCATCTCCAGAGCACAAGACGTCCCCCACCCAATGCCCGGCAGCTGGAGAGGTCTCCAACAAGCTTCCAAAATGGCCTGGTGAGTGATGCGGGATCTCTCTGCCCTGGGTGCCCCCACCCTGACACGCCCCTGGCCTTTGCAGAGCCGGTGGAGCAGTTCTACCGCTCACTGCAGGACACGTATGGTGCCGAGCCCGCAGGCCCGGATGGCATCCTAGTGGAGGTGGATCTGGTGCAGGCCAGGCTGGAGAGGAGCAGCAGCAAGAGCCTGGAGCGGGAACTGGCCACCCCGGACTGGGCAGAACGGCAGCTGGCCCAAGGAGGCCTGGCTGAGGTGCTGTTGGCTGCCAAGGAGCACCGGCGGCCGCGTGAGACACGAGTGATTGCTGTGCTGGGCAAAGCTGGTCAGGGCAAGAGCTATTGGGCTGGGGCAGTGAGCCGGGCCTGGGCTTGTGGCCGGCTTCCCCAGTACGACTTTGTCTTCTCTGTCCCCTGCCATTGCTTGAACCGTCCGGGGGATGCCTATGGCCTGCAGGATCTGCTCTTCTCCCTGGGCCCACAGCCACTCGTGGCGGCCGATGAGGTTTTCAGCCACATCTTGAAGAGACCTGACCGCGTTCTGCTCATCCTAGACGGCTTCGAGGAGCTGGAAGCGCAAGATGGCTTCCTGCACAGCACGTGCGGACCGGCACCGGCGGAGCCCTGCTCCCTCCGGGGGCTGCTGGCCGGCCTTTTCCAGAAGAAGCTGCTCCGAGGTTGCACCCTCCTCCTCACAGCCCGGCCCCGGGGCCGCCTGGTCCAGAGCCTGAGCAAGGCCGACGCCCTATTTGAGCTGTCCGGCTTCTCCATGGAGCAGGCCCAGGCATACGTGATGCGCTACTTTGAGAGCTCAGGGATGACAGAGCACCAAGACAGAGCCCTGACGCTCCTCCGGGACCGGCCACTTCTTCTCAGTCACAGCCACAGCCCTACTTTGTGCCGGGCAGTGTGCCAGCTCTCAGAGGCCCTGCTGGAGCTTGGGGAGGACGCCAAGCTGCCCTCCACGCTCACGGGACTCTATGTCGGCCTGCTGGGCCGTGCAGCCCTCGACAGCCCCCCCGGGGCCCTGGCAGAGCTGGCCAAGCTGGCCTGGGAGCTGGGCCGCAGACATCAAAGTACCCTACAGGAGGACCAGTTCCCATCCGCAGACGTGAGGACCTGGGCGATGGCCAAAGGCTTAGTCCAACACCCACCGCGGGCCGCAGAGTCCGAGCTGGCCTTCCCCAGCTTCCTCCTGCAATGCTTCCTGGGGGCCCTGTGGCTGGCTCTGAGTGGCGAAATCAAGGACAAGGAGCTCCCGCAGTACCTAGCATTGACCCCAAGGAAGAAGAGGCCCTATGACAACTGGCTGGAGGGCGTGCCACGCTTTCTGGCTGGGCTGATCTTCCAGCCTCCCGCCCGCTGCCTGGGAGCCCTACTCGGGCCATCGGCGGCTGCCTCGGTGGACAGGAAGCAGAAGGTGCTTGCGAGGTACCTGAAGCGGCTGCAGCCGGGGACACTGCGGGCGCGGCAGCTGCTGGAGCTGCTGCACTGCGCCCACGAGGCCGAGGAGGCTGGAATTTGGCAGCACGTGGTACAGGAGCTCCCCGGCCGCCTCTCTTTTCTGGGCACCCGCCTCACGCCTCCTGATGCACATGTACTGGGCAAGGCCTTGGAGGCGGCGGGCCAAGACTTCTCCCTGGACCTCCGCAGCACTGGCATTTGCCCCTCTGGATTGGGGAGCCTCGTGGGACTCAGCTGTGTCACCCGTTTCAGGTGGGGTGAGGGGCTTGGGGAAGAGACATCCTCCGTGCCTGGGTCTGAGGCCCTCCCTCCACAGGGCTGCCTTGAGCGACACGGTGGCGCTGTGGGAGTCCCTGCAGCAGCATGGGGAGACCAAGCTACTTCAGGCAGCAGAGGAGAAGTTCACCATCGAGCCTTTCAAAGCCAAGTCCCTGAAGGATGTGGAAGACCTGGGAAAGCTTGTGCAGACTCAGAGGTGAGAGGAGAGGCGGATGGGAGGTGGTTCACCTGCTCCCCCTAACATTGCCTGTTCTCTCCAGGACGAGAAGTTCCTCGGAAGACACAGCTGGGGAGCTCCCTGCTGTTCGGGACCTAAAGAAACTGGAGTTTGCGTAAGCAAAGGGGTGGATTGTCTTGTGGGTCTTGGAGGTCTTACCCTTGCTCTTTGCCTCCTAGGCTGGGCCCTGTCTCAGGCCCCCAGGCTTTCCCCAAACTGGTGCGGATCCTCACGGCCTTTTCCTCCCTGCAGCATCTGGAGTGAGTATAGACTCTGGGACCCCTTCCTCTCAAGCTGATGGCCCCCATCTGATTCCACCTGCAGCCTGGATGCGCTGAGTGAGAACAAGATCGGGGACGAGGGTGTCTCGCAGCTCTCAGCCACCTTCCCCCAGCTGAAGTCCTTGGAAACCCTCAAGTGAGTGAGCTGGGCCTGCCCTTCCTGCTGAACCTGAGCCCTCCCCCTCACTGTGTCCCCGCAGTCTGTCCCAGAACAACATCACTGACCTGGGTGCCTACAAACTCGCCGAGGCCCTGCCTTCGCTCGCTGCATCCCTGCTCAGGCTAAGGTGAGTGGGGCCCCGGATACCGGTCAGGTGCTCAATCCCTCCCCCTGGCCTCTGTTTCCGACAGCTTGTACAATAACTGCATCTGCGACGTGGGAGCCGAGAGCTTGGCTCGTGTGCTTCCGGACATGGTGTCCCTCCGGGTGATGGAGTGAGTGTGGGAGTCTGGGCGGTGGGTGGCTCGGCCAGGCCCCAAGGTGAGTTTCTCTTGCCAGCGTCCAGTACAACAAGTTCACGGCTGCCGGGGCCCAGCAGCTCGCTGCCAGCCTTCGGAGGTGTCCTCATGTGGAGACGCTGGCGTAAGTCCAGGCAACCCTGGTGGGTGGAGAACAACCTGGCTCTGAGTCCCATCCCCCCTTGCAGGATGTGGACGCCCACCATCCCATTCAGTGTCCAGGAACACCTGCAACAACAGGATTCACGGATCAGCCTGAGATGATCCCAGCTGTGCTCTGGACAGGGTAACCAGGGTGGGCTTGGGAGGGGAGAGCCGTAAACCCCCTCTCCTGGCTCCTCCCGCTACAGCATGTTCTCTGAGGACACTAACCACGCTGGACCTTGAACTGGGTACTTGTGGACACAGCTCTTCTCCAGGCTGTATCCCATGAGCCTCAGCATCCTGGCACCCGGCCCCTGCTGGTTCAGGGTTGGCCCCTGCCCGGCTGCGGAATGAACCACATCTTGCTCTGCTGACAGACACAGGCCCGGCTCCAGGCTCCTTTAGCGCCCAGTTGGGTGGATGCCTGGTGGCAGCTGCGGTCCACCCAGGAGCCCCGAGGCCTTCTCTGAAGGACATTGCGGACAGCCACGGCCAGGCCAGAGGGAGTGACAGAGGCAGCCCCATTCTGCCTGCCCAGGCCCCTGCCACCCTGGGGAGAAAGTACTTCTTTTTTTTTATTTTTAGACAGAGTCTCACTGTTGCCCAGGCTGGCGTGCAGTGGTGCGATCTGGGTTCACTGCAACCTCCGCCTCTTGGGTTCAAGCGATTCTTCTGCTTCAGCCTCCCGAGTAGCTGGGACTACAGGCACCCACCATCATGTCTGGCTAATTTTTCATTTTTAGTAGAGACAGGGTTTTGCCATGTTGGCCAGGCTGGTCTCAAACTCTTGACCTCAGGTGATCCACCCACCTCAGCCTCCCAAAGTGCTGGGATTACAAGCGTGAGCCACTGCACCGGGCCACAGAGAAAGTACTTCTCCACCCTGCTCTCCGACCAGACACCTTGACAGGGCACACCGGGCACTCAGAAGACACTGATGGGCAACCCCCAGCCTGCTAATTCCCCAGATTGCAACAGGCTGGGCTTCAGTGGCAGCTGCTTTTGTCTATGGGACTCAATGCACTGACATTGTTGGCCAAAGCCAAAGCTAGGCCTGGCCAGATGCACCAGCCCTTAGCAGGGAAACAGCTAATGGGACACTAATGGGGCGGTGAGAGGGGAACAGACTGGAAGCACAGCTTCATTTCCTGTGTCTTTTTTCACTACATTATAAATGTCTCTTTAATGTCACAGGCAGGTCCAGGGTTTGAGTTCATACCCTGTTACCATTTTGGGGTACCCACTGCTCTGGTTATCTAATATGTAACAAGCCACCCCAAATCATAGTGGCTTAAAACAACACTCACATTTATTCTGCTCACATATCTGTCATTTGAGCAGGGCTCAGCGGGGACAGCTCCTTCTGTCCTACTCTGTGTCAGGTGGGGCAGCTTGAGGGTTGGGCTGGTGTCACCTGAAGACTCATTCTTCTGTACGTCTGACAGGCAATGCTGGCTGTTGGCTGGGGGCCTCAGTGCCACTACGGAATAGTTGGCTAGGACCCCTCCATGTGGGCTAGTTGGGCTTCCTCATAGTATGGTGGCTGGGTTGGAGGGTGTCCCAAAAAGAAAGGAGGGGATAGAGAGAGACCACTTTTCATAACCTAGCCTTAGAAGTCACACAGTATTACTTCTGCTACATATATATGTTTTAAGAGGCAGGGTCTCACTCTGTCGCCCAGTCTGGAATGCAGTGGTATGATCACGGCTCACTGCAGCCTCAACCTCCTGGGCTAAGTGATCCTCCCACCTCAGCCTCCCGAATAGCTGGGACTACAGGTGTGAGTCACCAAGCCCAGTTAATCTTTAGTTTTATTTTTGTAGAGCCAGGGTCTCACTATGTTGCCCAGGCAGGTCTTGAACTCCTGGCCTCAAGTGATTCTCCTGCCTCAGCCTCCCAAAGTGCTGGGATTACAGGTGTGAACCACCACACCCAGCCCACTTCTGCCATATTCTGTTGGCCAGTGTGACAAGGATTGCTACTGTCCTACCCACCCTCCTTTCACCACATGTGCACATGCACGTGTGTGCACGTACACACACATACACACACACGCGTGCACACACCAGAGCCCACCTTGGCTCAAGTCCTCTTTTCTGAGAGGACTTTTCTTTGTGGCTTCCTAAAATTCAGTGGAAAATTAATTGTTTGGGGATGAGAAAGGTTGAAGCACCAAAAGCTTACCAAGGGGAATGTTTGCCTCTGCCTCTGACACACAGCTCTGTCCTGGGAGTGAGCTGGTTTTTAGCGGAGACGGAGTCCCACCTTGGCTGCAGGGAGTCCGAAAGGGACTTGGAAGCTCCGCTTTCTACCCAGCGAGCTGCCGGCACGACTGTTGCTTTTCACTCGGGCATAGTCTGCTCAGAAGCCCCAATTCAAGACATCTTAGCTTACTCCTGGTGGCAGTGGGAGCTGCCTGTTCAGCTCCAGCTCACCAGCCCCAGTGCCCACAGGATCAGTCTGATTCCCAAGCTCTGCTCCTCTCCCCAGCAAGTGAGAGCTGGGTGTCAAGAGGGTCTGAGGAATCCAGACCCGGCTGCGTGGTTGATGATCTTTGCAGACAGGCAAGCACCTCCTGCCTCGAACTGGCTGCAAAGGGTATCAGGTGCTGCCATCCAGGTTCAGCTTGTAAATAGCTCAGGTGTCACCCTGCAAGGGATCCCTGCACTTGCAGACTCTACAGAGGCCATGGGCCTCCTGTGTGTGCGCCTACAGGAGTGAGCACTAAGGTGTGCTCTGATCATCCACTGTGCCATGTGCCAGGTTTTTGGTCTGACCCACTGCTTTTGGTCTGTGTGATGATGAAATGAGGTCAGAGCCTGCAGTTATTAACACTAACGATTTGTTAATGATAGCTACTGTTTATTATTTTATTTAATTTTTTTGAGACAGAGTTTTCACTCTTATTGCCCACGCTGGAGTGCAGTGGCATGATCTCGGCTCACTGCAACCTCTGCCTCCTGGGTTCAAGCAATTCTCCCACCTCAGCCTCCCAAGTAGCTGGGATTACAGGCATGCACCACCACGCCTGGCTAATTTTTGTATTTTTAGTAGAGATGGAGTTTCACCATGTTGGCCAGGCTGGTAATCTGCCTGCCTTGGCCTCCCAAAGTGCTGGGATTACAGGGGTGAGCCACCGCACCCGGCCACTACTGTTTATTTAATGAGCAGATACATGCAAAGCCCTTATCACAGTGCAAGGGAAATTCAAAGCGCTCAGAAAGTATTAGCTCAATAAGTGATGACTGTGTGCCAGACACTGTGCTAAACTCCTACTCAAGAGGGATAAGAGTCTAGGGGCAAGTGGCAGAGACTCTAGAACGAGATTGCCTGGGCTCAACGCCCACCTCACCACTTACTTATGCAAGCTAGTTCTCTGTGCCTCAGTCTCCTCATTTGTAAAATGGGCATAACCACAGCACCTTCTTTATAGGATTATGTGAAGGTGTGGTGAGCTAATACGTTAAGAATTGGAGCTCAATAACATGTTGGCTGTCATTATTACATATATCTGTGTTTCATTCTTGCCTCTGGCTGGAATGTTCTTCCCAGCTCTCCATATGGCTGATTTCTCATCCTTCGGGACTTGCCCCATTCTCCAACCCCATCACTAGTTTTATCTTTTTCACTTATTTATGCAGTCTGCTCTTGTCCTAGGACATGAGCTCCAGGAGGGCGGGAAACATCTCGCTTTGTACACTGCTGTGCCCTCTGTACCCAGCAAGGCGCCTGTGTATAATAGGTGCTCAATAACATAAAATGAACAAATAATCCTCACCTAACGGTTTCATTCATTCTGCAAATACATACTGACAGCACAGTCATGAATAAGATGTTCCTGCCCTGGTGAGTCTTATATTTTAGCAAATTAAAAAAACTCTTTGGACAGGGCTGCCAGGTGAGGTTGGCCAGTCTGTACACTGCACAAAGGCACCTGGGACAAGGGGGAACATGGGGGCTGCAAACCAGTCTGGGTTCTGCTTGCCAAACTGGGAGTCCTGGTGTGGAGCCTTTTAACCCAGAGGGGCATCTTTTCGTAGTTAACGCACAGTCATCGTAAGATGTGGATAAATTACTGTCTCCGTGTCACAGATCTAAGTGATACTTATAGTCACACTCCTATAAAGGAATGGACTTCTGACTTCTTTGGAGGACCTCTCTGCAGGGACAGGCACAGTGTGCCGGAAGTGCCCCTGAACCCCATTTGTCAGGTGGTAAAGCGCTGCTCGGAGGAATCAGGGCATGATAGTGCAATTCCATGTCCAGTGGATTGTAAGTCCACGCACCTTCCAAATGGTCACTCTTCCTCGCAGGCCTCTCTCTGCATACAAATGTCTCCCTCCTGACGCTCACCTTTTTCCCTGGGGCTCTCAAATGTCTTCTTTTCAGATTTCGTAGCTTTTCTTTCTTTAGCATCACTTGAGGGCAAGTGGTGCTCCAACTGTCTCCCCCCAGAGTTCTGCCGCCTGTACTCTCCCACACCTCAGTCTCCTCGCCTGTAGAAAGGGGTCAATCGTTTGAACCCTGCTTCACTTGGTGTGTATGTGAAGGTGCTTTGAAATCAAGTGCTCTGCAAACTGGAGAGAATTACTGCTTGTATTCCGTGAAACTACAAGCTCCCAATTCCACTCATTTAATCCCTCTCTTGCTCTGTTGCCCAGGCTGGAATGCAGTGGCATGATCTCAACTCACTGCAACCTCTGCCTCCCTGGTTTCAAGCAATTCTCCTGCCTCAGCCTCCCGAGTAGCTGGGACTATAAGTGTGCGCCACTATGCCTGGCTAATTTTTTTGTATTTTTAGTAGAGATGGGGTTTCACCGTGGTGGCCAGGCTGGTCTCGAACTCCTAACCTCAAGTGATCTGCCCGCCTCGGCCTTCCAAAGTGCTGGGATTACAGGCATGAGCCACCATGCCAAGCCCTTCCCCCCTATCTTTAATGAAGGTCTACCATGTGCCTGACACAGGGGATACCCACCCCCACTTCTATGGGATTCAGGCCTGGTTTCCAGCTTGGCCTTCAGGCTTTTCCCACCACACCCCAAATGCTGTCCCTGGCTTGTGGAGTGGGGCAGGGGGCCAGCCTGGGACTTTCACGCCAGCCCGACTGGGGCAGACTCTCTCAACCCCACTGGATCTTCTGCTGTTTGTCAGCCACAAGGTTCTGCCTAGAACTCCTTTCCCGAATCTCAAAGTTAAAAAAAAAGGCAGGGCCCCAGGGGTTGGAGTTGCATACATTTTTTTTTAATCCAAAGAAGTAAGCCTCCTAAGTATTGCTTAGACAGGTTTATCAGAATTAAGTAGGCACAACACTCATACTTTCAGAAAAGCATTTCCAGCCAGGGGAGTAACGTGGCACTCACCAGCATGATGTCTGTTTTGCCAACTTGCTGAAGAACGAGTAACCTGAAATGAAGGAGCGAGAATCCCACCCTCAGCCCCCCAACAGCTTCCTCAGCTTCTTTTTCTTCTGAGTCACCCCTGAAACAGTCGCTGCATCTAAGACCAGCCTCGGGCTAAACCCAGCTGGCCTGAAGGCTCAACTCACATCAAACGGAGCTGGGAGTCGCTTTTGCGTGTGTCCGCAGTTTGAAGTGTCCTCTCCGAAGGTGAAGTGGGGGAAGCAGGTGCGCTCCGGGATGAAGTGCAGGGAGGCAAACTCTGGCTGGGTTCCTGTAAACATCCATCGCAGCTGCAAATAATCAGAAGCCAAGGCCAGGCCATCGATTTGACACTGCAGGCAGATGAGGTCTTGGGATGCCTCTTGCGTTCCCCCTTCTGTGGGAGCAGGTGCCTTCCCAACCTCAGCACTCAGTCCCAATCTCTCTTCCACTCTCCTGGGTTCAAACAGGAACCTCTCTGTTGGCACGAAGCTTTTGAGGGGAGCAGGTCTAACAAGAAGGAAAAAGGGGGGTTATTAGCACGGAAGCCCCACCCTGCCACCAGGTTGGCTGGGGACAGGGACCAATCCACCAGGCTCGGGAGGCTTGGGGTGGGGCAGGGAAGTCTTCCTCCATCCCTCAAATTTAGGGAACCACTGGGAGCCCCAGACTCAGGCTGAAAATGTCTTTCTGCAAATATAAAACTCTTTTTAATGAATTTGCCTAATTTCTCAGAGACCCTGGGCTGGAGAACCAGTGCAATGTCACACGGGAGAGGAAGGACTGTCCTGTTTATTGGGAGGGAGGAGGGGGATGCTGGTGCAGCCTGCTCAGGAGTCACCCAGGGTCTGAGGGCTGACTTGCAGCTCTGGGCCAGCTGAGCCAGCGCTGGGTAGTGGGCAGGGCTTGGCAACACCTTCCACCTTGCCCGGAAAAATGCTTTGCAACCTACAGGAAGGCAATAGCCACAGCCAAGTTACTCAGCAGCCCCACTTGGCTCTTTCTCCCAGGATGCAGCATCATCTCCATGGCCTGGCCCCCTGGCACGTCCCCGTTTCCCACTGCCTTCTCTGTGTGCCTAGCCGGGTGCCAGTGTCTCTGTAGCACCTCGTGTTCCCATGCCCAACCCCTCTGCAGCCCCCTCAAGCCCTGCTCTGATTCCAAGCCTCATCTCCCAGCTCACTATCCTTTCCGCAAACTTCACTGAACATCTCGCAGAACTTGTATGTTAAACATGTGACATGTATTGTTGTTTGACAGGGTGCTATTGACATTTGGGGTAGGACAATTCTTGGAGGTGGGGTGGCTGTTCTGGGCACTGAGCATTTAGCAGCATCTCTGGCTCCAGGCCACTAAATGCCAGTAGCACCCCTGGCCACTGGAACAACTAAAAATGCCCTCCTACCCTATTTCCAAGGTCGACCTAAGGGGGCGGAACTGTTTCCATTGAGACCCATGCATCGTATAGGATAAGAAACTGAGGTTCTTATCATTTAATAGGATAAGAAATTGAGGTTCAGAGAAGCCAAGTAACCTGCCTAAAGATGCACAGCTATGAGAGGCAAAGCTGGCACTGGCTTGGTAATAACGATGGAAACGGTCTGAATGAGAGCAGGTACCATTTCCTGAGCTCTTAGCAGACGCTGAGGACCCTGCTAAGTGCCATGAGACCTTAGCAGAGGCTGTGGGTGCCCCGCCCCATTCCCTCCACTCACTCTTCCTTGCAGGTCGACCTGCCCTTCTTTGCTGAGGCCTTTCTCTGCCTCCAGAGCCTGCTTGGTCCTCAGGCTGTAAGTGCAGGCAGAGCTAATGTCTCTCCATAGCTGCCCTCCACCAGCCTGCTCCTGAGACACCTGCTGGCCAGCAGCCTGAAGCAGAATCCTTTACTCAGATTCAGCCGCACAGATGCTCACTGCAGAGATCTCCAAGGCCTGTGGTCATCCTTGAGCCCATCTCAGATTTGTGTGGATAGGGTGTTAGAGAACATGGAATCAGCTGGATAGAGTGGTTCATGCTTGTAATCCCAGCACTTTGGGAGGCTGGGGTGGGAGGATCACTTGAGGCCAGGAGTTTGAGACCAGCCTGGGCAACACAGTGAGACTGTCTCTATAAAAAATTTAAAAATTAGCCAGGCATAGTGTAGTCTCAGCTACTTGGAAGGCTGAGGCAGGAGGATTGCGTGAGCCCAGCAGTTCAAGGCTGCAGTGAACTATGACTGTGCCCCTGCACCCAGCCTGGGTGACAGAGACCCTGTCTCAAAAAAAAGAGAAGATGGAATCACTCGGTGAGGACCTCACTCCTCTCCCAGTCCTGTGACCACAAACCGCATCCCCGACAGTCCCAGCCAGGCGCTAGTCTGGCTGTAGCTGCCCTCTTGTGTGCAGATCTCCAGTCTGAATGGGCTACACGTGGAATTTACTAACACTCCGGTTTTCATTGTGTTTATCTGTAGGGTTACCTTCTATTTATAGCAAGTGATGCCAAGTTTCCATTTCTGGTAGTAATATAGTTTTTCTTTTCCAAGTCGCTCACACCTGTAATCCCAACACTTTGGGAGGCTAAGGTGGGTGGATCAGTTGAGATCAGGAGTTTGAGACCAGCCTGGCCAACATGGCGAAATGAGGTCAAGACTAGCCTGGCCAACATGGCGAAACCGCGTCTCTACTAAAAACAAACAAACAAAAATACAAAATTCGCTGGGCATGGTGGCAGGTGCCTGAGGTCCCAGCTACTCGGGAGGCTGAGGCAGAAGAATCGCTTGAGCTAGGGAGGCAGAGGTTGCAGTGAGCCGAGATCACGCCACTGCACTATAGCCTAGGTGACAGAGTGAGACTCTGTCTCAAAAAAACACAAAAGTTTCTCTTTTCAAAACATTTTACTTTAAAAGGAGCCAATTTAAAGAAAACTGTTAATAGTTCAGGTAACAGGCAGATACAGGAAAAGCTGCTGACAGTGTTGTATGAGGTTTGAGGATTTTGATCCAAGCTGGTCCCACTCAGTCCATAGCAGAGAATGAAAGGGCCCAGAGAGGGTGGTGACCTCTGCCTGAAGTCACACAGTGAGTCGAGGACAGGGAGGTGACCCCAGGTTTCTATGTGTAGGGCGGGAGGATGTTCTGGGACACAGTTCAATTCTCATTTGTCACACACTTTGGCTATTAGAGATCAACCCCTTCGCTCCTGTGTCTTGCAATGGCAGCCTTGGCAAACGCTAAATGAAAATCGTGACAACACTTGTGTTATGAAGCATTTACTTTGTGTTCACCTTGTACTACTCGAACTCATGTCTTAACTCACTTATCCCTCAAAAACAACTCTAGGAGGTAGGGCCAAGTAGGACCATCATCCCTGCATTTCACATGGAGCTCAGAGAGGTTAAGCAAGCCGTGCAAGGCCACACAGCTCATAAATGGCAGAGCCAGGATTTGAACCCCCGTGGCCTGACCCCAAAGCCGAAACCACTCGGCACTGCAGGTTCGTCCCTTTTCTCTGAGATGGGGGTATCCAATCTTTTGGCTTCCCTGGGCCACAGTGGAAGAACTGTCTGGGGCCACATATAAAATATACTAATGATAGCTCATGAGCTAAAAAATAAAACAAAATCACACACACACACACAAAAAAACACAAACCAAAAAAAAAATTCTTTTTTTTTTTTTTTTTTTGAGACAGGGTCTTGCTTTGTCACCCAGGCTGGAGGGCAGTGGCATGATCTTGGCTCACTGCAGTTCCAGGTTCAAGCAATTCTCATGCCTCAGCCTCCTGAGTAGCTGGGACTACAGGCGCATGTCACCATGCCTGGCTAATTGATGTATTTTTTAGTAGAGATGGGGTTTCACCATGTTGGCCAGGCTAAAATCTCATAACGTTTTAAGAAAGTTTATGAATCTGTGTTGGGCCACAGTCAAAGCCGTCCTGAGCTGTATGCAGCCTACAGGCCGCACCACGGATTGAACAAGTTTCTTCTAAGGCATCAAGAGCCCCAGGCTGAAAAGCACCCCAGAGCTGGAGCTTATAGAACCCAGGGCAGCAGGTTCTCCAACCTTCTGACATCATCAGAGCACAGCAGACAAGTTATCAGCCACTAGATTTTTTTCCCCCTTTCTGAAACTGTAACCTTTCATTCCAGCCATTCCCCAGAGCTGGACAGAGGACGTGGCTGGCTGGCTGGTTTCTGTAGTCAGAATGACAGTTGGGTGCTAGATCCCCTTCGTGAAGCAATGTCTTAGCTCAGTAACTCTGCAGAGAAGCTGCCTGGTTCAGGATGTGGCTTAAGTAAGAAGATGGCCCTGGCGTTTTACGCGCACTGGTGGGTGAGGCTCTGAAAGTGGTAGAAGGGAATTCTTTCCTAGAGTTCAGCTGCCCGCTGTCCTGCTCCTCAGGGCAAATGCTGTGAGATCTGCATTTAGCCTGTCTGTGCTGATTGTGGTTCTGCCCCTTCCTGGCTGTGTGACCTCAGACAAGTCACCCACCCTCTCTGGGCCAGTTTCCTCATCTGGAAAAGGGGACAGTGCCCACCACATTGGGCTGTTTGTGTCCATGGAGTGCCTGACAATACCCAGCACACACGAGACATCAGTACAGGGTGGTTCCTTCCCTCCTTAGCCCCACCTGTTCCCAGGTAGAAACCAATACCGGCAGGGAACCTTCTCAAGGCTAGGGGCCTTCTGAAAGCAGCAGCACTTTTCCTCCTTCAAAGACCTTGCCTTCTAGAAACCCATTGCTCATTCCTTTCTCCATGTACCAAAAAATCAATTAAAGTGGCTAAAGACAGACGTCACCCTCCCCTACTCACGCAGCCATTCTGATCCTCCACGCTGGTGACAGGCTATGTGGCAGGAGGGTCTCTACCTTATCTCAGAATGAAGGCATGGCTGGGGTCTGGCTGTCTCCTGGTGGCCGGAAGGAGACAGACGGCAAAGGAGAAGCTGCCTGTCTCTGCACAGGTCCATGTCCCTGAGGAAAGCCAACGTCACAGAGAAATGATGACCACTTTCTCAAACCTGGCTTCGGATTTGCACGTTGGCTGCCAAAGCTGATCAGCAGCGGGCTTTGTGAAGATGCCTGGTCTACCACGTGCCTCCAGCTGGTCACGCCCAAGACTCCCTGAGCCCTCTGGAAGGGCAGCACTTGCCCAGTGCCTCCCTCCAGGTCCTGCCACATCCAAGAACCACCTGGACTATTATTTACTTAGTATTTTAAACCAATGTACTTTTTAAACTCCAATTTTTTAATAAGATCATTTATGTCACCATATAACACCCAAAGCAGTAGAATTTGTCATACACAGAAGGCAATGCTAAAAATACAATGAAAATGGAACCAGGAAGTCTAGCTTGATACCCTTGGCCTGTATAACTGAGCCTTGTGCCAGTTAAAAGGGCAAAGCAGTAGGTGCTCAGGGGGTGTCGGGGCCCTGAGAGCTGATCTGATCCGCTGCTGCGTATTCACTACCGCCCTGGGACGCCTCCAGCAGACCACCTCACTGGGGGAAACATCAGGACAGCGTGGCCAGGAGCCCAATGCTGCCACCTCATAGATGGGTATCTGAGATGAGTCATCGAACTTCTGCAAGCCTCAGTTTCCTCCCTGGTCTAATGGAACCCTCCTTGGCGGCTTCACAGGGTGATGCTTGGGGCAGGTGATGGAGATGTGGGAGAGGCAGTTATTTTTAACCACCCAGCCAAGCCCCTTGCCAGGAGGGACTCCCAGAAATGAAGCCTTACCCTTGAGGGAGTTCCCCGCCACTCCAAGCTTGGGGCCTGGGATGGCAGCTGTGAGGGCACCAGCACCATCTGGGGACTCGCTGGGTACCAATTATCACCGCCCTTGGGCTACTTCAAAGGCTGCCCACACAGACACACCCTCCTTGGTAACCAGTCCTCAGGAGGAAGGGCACCCAAGGAAAGGGGGAAGGCTTCCTGGGCTAGAGCCCCTTCAGGGTCTGACACGCCATTGACACTGACCACGTCATTCATTAAGCAAGCACCAACTATACATCATTCACTATCCCAATCTAATTTGCACAAGCCCTTAGGCAGGTGCTACTATTATCCCTGTTTTACAGAGAAGGAAACCGAGGCTTAGGAGATGAAGTCTGAGGTGTTGGTGGAGCTGGGATTTAAACCAAAATATGTCCAACTGCAAAGCATGTAAGTAACAATTTTAGAGGGTATACGGAGGTGACCCTAAGTAACAAGGAATCACATATAGTGAGCAAGCAATTTGCTTTTCAGTTTTTGGTCAATCCTTATGATTATTTAGAGGAGAAAGTTCAGTTTGGTGCTGGTATATCTTATGTTTATCACCCGACAGTTGTTAATCTCTTTTTAACAAAGAATACAGGCCAAGGCCCTGTGACTTTAGCTGGCTTTGGTATTTGGCCAAAAGTTAATGACTTTGGCAGTTAGTGTTTTTATCCATGCCAAGCGATGATGATTTTCTCTTTAGTGACAGACATTTTTTAAAAAATAAATTCACATAAAAAAGTAGTTTTACAGATGAAGCACTAAAACTAGTGCATTTCATCTTAAACTGCAAATTATAAAGGGAATAATAGTAACTTGACAGTGGAGAGACCTGGCAGACACCACCTTCACCAACTGATCAAAGTTAACATCGCCAGAAAGGGGACAGATGGCATGTGCCTCTCGATAAGATGCACTGAAGACACACACTCACTTCTGCAATATTCCTGCCAAGAATGCCTCATCTGAATCTAATCTCGAGTATAACCATCAGACAAACCCAAATTGAGAGACAGTTTACAAAACACCAGCCTTGTACTCTGCTTAATATGTCAATGTCACAAGAGAGAAAGACAGACTGAAGAGCTGATCCAGACTGAAGAAGGCTCGAGATTAATGCAAAAGCTGATCTGGGATTGCATCTTGGACCTCAACTCTCCCCTTTTTATTGTTAAGGGACACTACTGGGACAATTTTTTTTTTTTTTCGTTTTGAGACAGGGTCTCGCTCAGTCACCCAGGCTGGAGTGCAGTGGTGGAATAATAACTCACTGCAGCCTTGAACTCCCGGACTCAAGCAATCCTCCTGCCTGAGCCTTCCGAGTAACTGGGACTATGGGCGTGTACCACAACACCTCGCTATTTTTTTTTTCCTACTTTTTGTAGAGACGGGGTCTCACTATGTTGCCCAGGCTGGTTTCAAACTCAAGTGATCCTTCCACCTCAGCCTCTATAAAATTTGAATAAAGTTGTAGATGAGATTGGTCATAGGATTGTATAGTGTATCAATATTAGATTTGCTGATTTTGACAACCCTACTGTGGTTATGCAAATTTGTCCTTGTTCTAAGGAAATAAATACTGAATTATTTAGGAGTAAAGGTGCATAATGAACCCATTTTCAAATGCTTAT